CTGGCAACATTTTATTTTTAGTTTTCTCAGTTTTTTTTGAGACAGAGTCTCACTCCGTCATCCAAGCTGGAGTGCAATGGCGCAATCTCGGCTCACTGCAACCTCCACCTTCCGGGTTCAAGCCTCCCTCCACCTCCACCCCCTGAGTAGCTGGGTTGGCAGGCGCGCGCCACCACGCCTGGATAATTTTTTGTATTTTTTTTGTAGCGACAGTGTCTCCCTATGTTGCCCAGGCTGGTCTCCAACGCCTGGGCTCAAGAGATCCGCCCGCCTCAGCCTCCCAAAGTGCTGGGATTACAGGCGTAAGCCACGGCGCCAGGCCCTTGGAAACTATATTGAACAAGTTCCATGTGTGATTCCTTGGCACAATGAAATATGGGATCAGATAACTTGCCTCTGATTTACTACAGTAACAACAACAACAAAATCACTGTCTGCTTTTCCCTTTATATTCTAAGCTCCAGCTCCATGCCTCCGTACTCCTAGCGACCTCTCGCAGGGAAAGTCAGCGTCGGCCAAAAGCCTCCGGGATCGGAATGAGGAGGCTGCTGGAGAAGTTGCTTTCTCCTAAAAGGGATTATCCCAGGCGCACACGGTCATTACACGCCGGGGACGCTCAGTCGGTGCGGGTACCCCTGGGCAGGGCCAGCCCCGCATTCCAGGTTCTCCATGTGCCTAGAAGACAGTAATCGACGGTATAGCAACAGATCTGACTGCTAACGTGCGAAACCGATCAGTAGTAGCAGTAGCACCAGCAACAGCAGCACGAAAAGCAAAACTGTAATCTAAACGGCCCTCAGGGTCTAAGCAGGCCCGACGAAGACTCGCCCATCCGGTCGCCAGAAAACTGGGAGTCCCGCCCGCCTTTCCGGCACTGAAACGCGATCGGCCCTGCCTGGTACCGCATCCTCCTCTTGACCCCACCTACACTACGACGACGGACGCTCGAGAACGCTGCACCGCGCCCCGCAGGAAGTGCTTCCCTGGGCGGAAGCTTCTGAGCGTGATATAGCGGAAGTGCCTTCTCTTCCGGTCTTTCTGGTCTCGGCCGCAGAAGCGAGATGGTGAGTTGTGACTGTGGTGTTTGTGAATCGCGGTTTCAGAACTATTTATTCCTTTAATGTGCAGACGAAGGGAACGTCATCGTTTGGAAAGCGTCGCAATAAGACGCACACGTTGTGCCGCCGCTGTGGCTCTAAGGCCTACCACCTTCAGAAGTCGACCTGTGGCAAATGTGGCTACCCTGCCAAGCGCAAGAGAAAGTGTAAGTAACATTTTTCAGGCCAACTGTGTTAGCGTTTGAAATCTTTTCTGAACTTATGTTTTAGATAACTGGAGTGCCAAGGCTAAAAGACGAAATACCACCGGAACTGGTCGAATGAGGCACCTAAAAATTGTATACCGCAGATTCAGGTACAGTTTGTATGTTCGATCATAATTGGTCCAGTAACTTGTTCTTGTTTTTGACATCCTGCAGGCATGGATTCCGTGAAGGAACAACACCTAAACCCAAGAGGGCAGCTGTTGCAGCATCCAGTTCATCTTAAGAATGTCAACGATTAGTCATGCAATAAATGTTCTGGTTTTAAAAAATACATATCTGGTTTTGGTAAGGTATTTTTAATCAATTAGGCTTGTAGTATCAGTGAAATACTGTAGGTTTAGGGACTGGGCTAGCTTCATATCAGATTTACTTGTTAAGTGACTGTTTTGGAATGTTTACTTTTGGACTGGGTTTGTAACACGGTTAAAGGCAATGAGAAACAAGCAGAATTCCAGGAGTCCTTGAAGCAGAGGGCACTGGAAGACAATATAGCAGATTAAAATAGCACAGCTCATGTGGCATAGGTGGGTATTTTAGATGTTTGAGTAAATTTGAAAGAGTATGATGTTTAAATTACCTTTAGCAACATGTTCATCTGCTATGCTGTCATGACTAGGGGGATGATTATTAGTCACATAGAGCTTGGGAGTACCACTGGAAACGTATGGGTAGGAGTTTAGGTGGCTTCTGTTTTTCAAAAGATGATCTTATCCTAGTATCTGTAATGCTCACTTGGCACACCTGACTTGTGGGCTGTGTGTAAGGTGGCTAGCTAAGTGAAAAAAGCCTGCTAGGTGTGAGTCAACTTAAGAATATGTAAATAGGTTTGAGAAAAAGTAGGGCTTGGGTGCAAGTAAAGATTGAGCAGGAAATAAAGGAAAATCAAGTATAATCCCTGAGATTTGTAGACTAAAGGCAATGATGTGGGACTACTTGGTCGAATTTTTTTAGCCCTCAACTTGGTAATTGGGTGTTTCTGTGTTAAAGCACTGAAACTTGCTGTCGTGCCTTCCTAGTTTTCGTGGTTTATTGACAGGGTTGGGGGTTTTTTTTGTTTTTTTAAAATGAAGGGACAAAGTCAACTGGACTGCTGAGTGAGAGGGCAGGGGCAGTTGAAGGGAACATGAATTGCTGGAACAGCTACATAAAATAGTGATGTAGCCAAGTCATGCTATTTAAATTATAATTCTCCACTGTGTTTAGAATAACATCTGAGGTTCTTAACCTGGCCTTGGAAGGGTATCACTTTTACTTGTAACCTGGAATGGCTTTATAATGTGCTAGCTAATTGCTACTCTCATCTTGTATTTTAACTCCTAATTTACCCTTCAGGTCTCAGCTTCAGAACATTCACTTATAAAGAAACCCTGCTGATTAAATCTCTCTTGGGCTTCCTCCCGAAATGTGAGACTATACTTTAAAGATGTATGGTTAGAGTCCAATTGCCATTGCCTTTCTTGTTTACAGATAGTGCAATGGCGCAATCCTGGCTCACTGCAGCCTCTAATTCCTGGGCTCAAGTCAAGTGGTTCTCCTGCCTCAGCCTTCTGAGTAGCTGGGACTACAGATGCACACCACCACACCTGGCTAATTTTTGTGTTTTTTGTAGAGATGGAGATTCACTCGACTAATTCTTTTTGTATTCTTAGTAGAGACTGGGTTTCAACATGTTGACCAGGCTGGTCTCGAACTCGACCTCGTGATCCGCCGCCTCGGCCTCCCAAAGTGCTAGGATTACAGGCGTGAGCCACCACTCCCGGCTGTCATCATCAAATTTTCAAGTGAAGATAGTCTGTTGAAGATTGAACAATGACCTTGAAAGACAGCTGAGTTGCTGTGGGTATAATGTAAAGCTGGTGAAGTTTGGCCAGTTTGGGCTTCAGAAGTCTAAGTCTAGTGAAGGTACCCTGACCCCCATATAAACAACCCTTGAGGCCGGTGTGGTGGCTCACGGCTGTAATCCTGGCACTTTGGGAGGCCGAGGTGGGCGGATCACAAGGTCAAGAGATCGAGATCACCCTGGCCCACATGGTGAGACCCCAACTCTACTAAAAATACAAAAATTAGCTGGGTGTGGTGGCATGTGCCTGTAGTCTTAGCTACTTGAGAGGCTGAGGCAGGAGAATCGCTTGAACCTGGGAGGCAGAGGTTGCAGTGAGCTGAGATCATGCCACTGTGCTCCAGCCTGGTGGCACAGTGAGACTCCACCTCAAAAAAAAAAAAAAATCCTTGAACTAATGACTCAAATTTTCAAATGAAACAAAATAAGCAGTGGATCTTGCATTGGAGATGGAGTTAAACTATGTTGCCCAGGCTGGTCTTGGACTCCTGGTTTCAAGTGATCCTCTCATCTTGGCCTCCCAAAGTGCTGGGATTACAGGGACGAGCCACCACACCCCACCTATTGTCTATATTTCTATCTTTAACAGCACTTCAGTCCTGCCTTAAGTTATAGTTATGTATAGATACCCATTATACTTTAAATTTTTCAGCAGAAATTATGCTTTTATCTTCTCTGCAGTGTTATATGTTGGTGTGCAAAAATGTTAAATTTATTTTTCCTAAGTACCCCATCTGCTTTTCAACTCTGTCCTCTGCCTGAAAAGCCTCCCTCCAGCCCCTACTTCCCTCCCATCTTAGTTCACAAAGTCAGGTTGATTTGCCCCCAGCTGTCAAAGCAGACTACCTGTTTCCACATGTAACTGGTTATGTTCTGTAAAGTTACAAAAATAGAAAGGTTGAATCTGTGGCGGCCGGGTACGGTAGCTCACGTCCTATAGTCGCAGCACTTTGGGAGGCCAAGGTGGGCAGTTCACGTGAGGTGGGGAGTTCGAGACCAGCCTGACCAACATGGAGAAACCCCGTCTCTACTAAAAATACAAAAATATTAGCCGGGCGTGGTGGTGCATGCCTGTAATCCCAGCTACTAGGGAGGCTGAGGCAGGAGAATTGCTTGAACCTGGGAGACGGAGGTTGCGGTGAGCTGCAGAGGCCTCACCTCTAATTGAGACACAATTATATATTGTTGATATATATATATATATATATACACACACACACACACACTATGATGGATAAATGCATGAGTTTCTGTGAGAGCATTGGAAAGGAGTTTGTCACTCAATAGGTGAAGCCAGGCTAAGATTTAAGCTGAGCCAGGGAGGACTTGAAGGAATCATGATGAGAGAGAAGGTAAGTGGCTTTGCCAGCAATGAAACAGCTGACATAATGGTAACCAGTCAGAGGAGGGCATAACTATGAAACTGGACACCTTGGTTGTCAGGTTAGAAGGATGGGGTGTAGGGTTGGTAAGAAAAGAATTCAGGGAAGAGCAGCGATCAGATTATGAAGAATTTGTCTTGAGAAATTACAGAGGATTTAAACCAGAATGTTAGGAATAGTTATTCTAGCAAGATGAATGTGGAAAGTGTTAGTGTGCATGTGATGAGTCTTGAAGCTGGAAACTAGGTAACAGGTTCTTAAATAGTTCATGTGAAAATCATGACAGACTAAGGCAGTGGCTGTGGGGCTGTCCGGGAGTTCTCTACAGAAAACATCTAAAACTTGAATGTGCAAGTGAGTAGCTAACTTCCAAGCTTCCCATTTCTGTATAATTTAAGCATGAAAATGAGAACACTGAGATTTGATAGGCATGTAGAAGTCAGAGTAAGCAAGAGGGCTTGAGTTCATCGATGAACTTCAGTAACTATCCTTGACTTAGTATTGGTGGAAACCATTTGTGAATTTACAGACTCCAAAAACAAAAAGATAATTTAGAGTCTCAAAGTAAGATTTGGGGAGATGTCCATTGGAGACAGAAGTGGAGAGAGGGAGAAGTTCATTTGTTGACATATTTATGTATGGTGCACCTACTGTGTGCCAAGCCATGTTAGAGATACAGTGGGAGCAAAACCAGATGTGTTTTCTGCCCTCTGACTCCAGTGGTTGCAGAATTAGCCCAGGAACTAGAATTGGATGGAGTCACACAAACCAAGGAAGGGGATTGTTTGAGGGGGGCACTCAGTCACATGTGGCTGAGGCCAAAGAGAATGAAGATATATTTTAAAATTCTGGATTTGGCAAAATTTAGGCTAGTCTTTACTTTTCATAAACCTCTCTCATGTTAGAGCAGCAAAGAAAAACCAGTTTGCCAAGAGGTCACGAGATTGGGCAGTGAGGAATGGGGAGTTTAGTTTAAAAGACAACACTAGATACTTTTGGAAGTTTACCTATTCTGTGGTTCCCTTTTATTGACTAAATGGTGCCCTTCATTCATGAAGCAAGTATCTATTTAGTGACTACTATGTGTCAAAAGCTATCTAGGCCCAGAAACTTTTAAGTGGAAAACAAAACAAAGACCCTGCCCTGACAGATTTCAATCATGTATATACTGTATGTATGTTTGTGGAAGGTGACATAATAGACAATTGCAGATAGTGATAAGTGTGTAAGACAAGGATACCACGAGCGTAATAGACAGTGGGGATGGAGGAACCTTTAGAAGGTTGGTTAAGTTGAATGATAAGGAGCCATTCTTTTGTCTTTACCTGAATGACTTATCATTCAGCCCTTTTTGAGTTTTGGGTTGCTTGCAGAGTTTAACCTTGCCTGTAATTGAAACTTAATTTTGTAATAGCATAACTTCATGTAAGAAAAGCAAAGCAATACATTACAGAATTATTTTACTGAAGAACTTGTTTCAGAGAAAGAGGCTGTTTCACATTTATTAGCACATTTGGATTATATTTAGGTGTTTTATTTTTTTTTAAACAAAGGAGTTTGGATCATAATACAAGAGAAGCACAGGGCAAAGACACTGCATAACCTCAAGAACTAAGAATGGAAGGACTGGCCAGGCCTGGTGGTGCACACCTGTAATCCCAGCTACTCAGGAGGCTGAGGCGAGAGAATCGCTTGAGCCTGGGGGGCAGAGGTTGCAGTGAGCTGAGAGAACGGCGGGCGGCAGAGCGAGACTCCATCTCAAAAAAAAAAAAGGATAAAGGAAGGACTTAAGCAAAATCTTCCTTGTAAGTAGAAGGATGTTTTGACAAGAAAAGTTGCAATGGAAAAATGGTTCTCATGTACACGAGTATGTAGAATAAGCATCGTGTGTGGATTGGATTCAGATCAAAACATTGCTTTTATGTTTGTGTCTTTATACGGTGGGAGTATACCCTGGTGCCCCAGGATGAAGACTTGACCTGACCCATGTATTTTTAGATTACTCACAGATAACAAAAAGTATTTTCATCATGATTAGTTGCGAAAACAGTTTTATTTCAATAGGTAAAACGTGCAGTCCTATGTAATCGTCAGAAGGTAATCTTAATTATAGCTTGGGTGTGCTTTAAACTGCAAGCTGGCAGTGGAGGGCACGATTCCTCTGATTTCAGCTTTCTCCTTATACTTTTCTGGAGCTGTGAGCTGCAAGTTAACTCAGTGGGATTAAAGTGTAGACTGGAGGTACAAAAGGTGAGGAGTGAGGAGATAGGGTAGTTCTTCCTTGGCTGGCTGGCTTCATAATCCCTGGGCCCCGCAGATAATTAAATCGACTTTTTCTGTCTCAGGCATTTGTATGACCTCTTTGGAGGTTCCCTGCTGGGTAGTTATCCTTGTATCTGATGGACCCATCTCAATTTAAAATACTCTGCCAGGTTCGGAGGTTCATGCTTGTCATCCCAGCACTTTGGGAGGCTCAGAGGTGCCATTGGCTTGAGCCCAAGAGTTTGAGACCAGCCTGGGCAACCTGGTGAAACCTCTTCTCCATTAAAAATACAAAAAATTAGCCAGGCATGGTGGTATGTGCCTGTAGTCCCAGCTACTCAGGGAGCTGAGGTGGAAGGATTGCTTGAGCCTGGGAGGTCAAGGCTGCAGTGAACCTTGATTGTGCCACTGCACTCCAGCCTGGATGACAAAGACCCTGTCTCAAGAAAAGTCTGTAATTCTTTCCTAACCCTTAGTATCCAGCCTCAGTCCTGAGGTTTTCTTTACCTCTGGGGGCTATTTTATGCCGGCTCTCTCCTGAGTGTCACACATCTGGTCCTCAGGAAACATTCTCACATCCCTGGCCTGAAAAAAACAATTTCAGGGAGATCGCATGGCAGCAGCCCTCTCTGGGCTCCCCAGCTAAATGGTTGTACGAAACACATTTCAAAGCTCTCTGAAGGGCTTCCTTGAAGTTCCTTTCACTGGGTTTCAAAGTAGAAGGTAGTAACTCCTTTGTCCAAGAAGGCTGAATTGAGCACTTAACAATTCTCCAAAGAAATTTCTTCATTGGTCTCTATCCTAGACCCCTTCTGTATCCTTGATATGGCTGAGGATTCTAAAAAATGACCAGTCTTACATGGGAGGGCTGGGATATAAAAAATAAAATAATAAATAATGATAAAAACTGAAAACTGACCACGTTCTTGGATATGTTTTCTTTGGGTTGTGTGTGTGTGTGAGACTTTTGATAGTTACCCAAAGTAGGAAAAATCCCATTCTAATAAGGTTATATTTATGTAGCTCTGCAAATAAACATCTAGCAAATGTAAAAAGTATTTTCTTTGCCTTAAAAATGATTAAAATTATTTGAACTCCTGAGGAGTGTTATATGAATAAAATTAGTAAGTTATTTGGAGGAAAGTTATTTTTTAAAAAGACAACTGGTAAAACAGTACAGGAGAAAGGCCAGCTTCCTCAAGTGAGGACAGTTGTTTAGAATTGACTGAGGAGCGGCCGGGTGCGGAGGCTCACATCTGTAATCCCACACGCCTTGGGAGGCTCTGAGGCGGGTAGATCACCTGAGGTCAGGAGTTTGAGACCAGCCTGGCCAACATGGCGAAACCCCGTCTCCACTAAAAATACAAAAATTAGCCAGGTGCAGTGGCACACACCTGTAATCCCAGCTACTCCGAAGGCTGAGGCAGGAGGATCACCTGAGCCCAGGAAGTTGAGACTGCAGTGAGCTGAGATTGCACCACTGCACTCCAGCCTCAGTGACAGCGAGACTGTCTCAAAAAAAGAAAAAAGTGACTGAGGAGGAAGAGGCCAGGTGGCAAATGGAACAGAATCACCAAAGGGTGAACAGGACTAAGGCAATGTAGTGTATGGCTCAGCTACGTCAGAGTGGAAAAGGTGTTATTAGAGCAGAAACTATGGTCCCTGCGTCACAGGGAAGCAACCTACAGAGAAGCAGCAGCTCCCCAAGAGAGGAGAGATAAGAAGCCAGAAGCCTCAGAGTGAACAATTGTCCTATTAGGGATTGCTCTAGAGAGAGAAACCTCTGGGAACGTACCCCTGTGAGGCAGCACAGCACAATGCTTTTAGAATTGTATGAGAGTTGATATATCTCCATTTGTTTTGCAAAGGCAAAAACTAAGATACAGAGATTATCTGTTAAAGTTATGTATTTCTTTGGTAATAAAGATGCTGACAGTGTTGCTGGAATGCATTTCTTTAATAAAGATATTGTACAATGAAATACTACTTTTGCAGCAAATTTGTCTTAAATAG